GCTTTGTTGAGTGCCCACTGAACACTGGTCACCTAACATTTTTATCACCTCATTCACTCTTCAAACAACCAGCAATTGACCAATCCATTTTGCAGAGCAATAAACTGGGCTCAGGCGTGTTATGAGACTAAACCTGGGTTGGCAATGAAGGGGAGTGGGGCTCACTTCTATTTGCCTCACAGCTCCCATGCTCCCTGCAGCCTACCCACCGGCCTTTTCAGGCACAGCAGGAAAGGGACAGCCGGCATGACTAACATGTGGGTGGCCATCCTATCTAGAAGCTGCCAGGGTGCTGCCCTGTCCTGACCACATCATTCTCAATTCTCCTGGCAATAGTTATGTCTGTTTGCACAAAGTCCTAAGGAAAGCTATCTCTCTTATTGGAGGCAGTGTCTAGTGCTTCAGTCATGATTTCAGATAAACCTCATGAAGATTCCAGGAGGAAAAGGAAATCTGAATTTAGGAAAAGTTTCTACAGAAGAAATTTAGGATTAGACATTGCAGCATTTTCTGAAAGACAAGGGCCTTCCATGCAAGCAATGAGCCCAAACTACCCTTTTTCTCCACTAACCTGAAGCATTCCTTCAAAAAGTAGGCCACAGTTTCCCCACAGTTCTTCACCTCTGGATGGAGGTTGCAGGGAGAAAGTTCAGCTTTTGCTTGACATATCCTCCCCATATTGCACCATAATACGGGCCACCCTCTCACAACAGGCCACGTGTTGTTTATAGCACGGCCCTCTGTGGCTGGCTGAGGGTGGGCTGGCTCTGATAGAGTACCTCTGGAGGGAAACAGGAACGGCTGCCTTGGGCTGCCTGCTCCTCCCCCACTCTCAGTGGCCACCTCTTGCATTCCACTCTGGGACAGCATAAAGAGCTCACAGATGACCTAGGACAGCACTGGCTGCCTCAGGCAACCAGACTCTCCACCTGCTGCCCAATTCCTGTGTCTGCAGTGGTGGGGACACCTCTCAGGTATCCTCTATCTGCAACTGCCAAAGGCAAATCTAGCTCCAGTGAATAACTCCCACCACCACCCTGTCCTCTAAGAGGAAAAGAAGCGGAATCGTGTGTGTGTGTGTGTGTGTGTGTGTGTGTGTGTTTGAGTGTGAGTGTGCATGCATGTGTGTTTGTACCTTTTTTTTCTGGTTAGAAATAGATTTTATATCTGTTGCAGGGAATTTAAAAACTATGTAGACATATAAGAAGGAAAGTAAAAAGAGTCCAGTACCGTCCCTTCAGAGAGCAGTGTTGCTGATATTCTTGGCGTTCTTTCTCTCCTCTTTTCTGGGTATGGGGGTGCATGTGTGCCAGAGAACACAGGGCTCACACGGACAAATGTTTCTTTCACTAACATGACATCTTCAGCATTTTGCCTTTTGACATTTTTGGGAAATAATTTTTTTTTGTTTTAGTTTCTGTTTATTATTTATTTCATTCTATGATTACACATTAATTATTTAATCACTCATCTATTGTTAGATATTTGGGTTGTTTCTAATTTTTTTTTACTATTTTAAATGGCACCACCATAAGCATGTTTCTATCAAAAGTCTTGTTCTTATTTCCTGAAGGGAGATTCTTAGAAGTGGCCTCCATGTGTTCTCCATAGCCTAGTCCCACCTCTTCCCAGAGTACCAGCCGTTTCCTTGCTTCATCTCGTCTCTTTGCCTTGGCTCCCATCCTTCTCCCCTTGGCCTAACCCAGTTAAGGTGGCCTCAAGTGCGATGCTACTGATCACTCTCCAGCCCCATAGTGCACTTGTTCTCATGGTCAAACAATCCGTCGTGCCATCATCTGTGTCTATTTGGAAAGCATTCCTGTCTCCAAGAGGGTACACACTCAGTGACCAACAAATATTTAGTATGCAAGTGACAACCTGAGTTTTCCTGAGGGACCTCTCCCTTAAAACATATTCATATTCTGGAAATCCTTCAACAGTACATGTAAAAACAGTGAGTCAAGTTGATTATGTAGCAGCTGACTCTCAGCTATGAAATCTGGGACAAAGCTGAGAGCTGAGACCCTTTCTGAGGGCATGGGAATCAGGATTGACCTTGTAAGCGCTTAGACTGTATCTATTAAACTAGTATTGACCAAGGGCCTACTCTGTGCTAGGAACTGAAATGGACAAGTGAACCAGACAGGCCATGTGTCTTGGGGTAGGTGGGGGAGGAGAATGGGGGATAGATAATAAATGCAAGCATAACAAGTAATGCATCATAAACTACATTTAGATGCCAGATGCTATTGGAGGAGAAGTGCAGAGAAATAAGGGGCATCAGTGTGTGGGGGAAGGTCAGTCTGCTTTATTAATTGGGGGTGGATGGAAGAAGAGTTGTCAAGTCTGATGCCACAGTTTGGGCCCTGAGTATCCACAGGAGGCCAAGGCTGTCAGCCCAGCCGGAAGAGGCTGTGGTGGAGCAGCTGGCTGGGAGCTGGGCTTGGGACAGACAGGGTTTGAGATGCTTATCATCATCCAAGAAGAAATGCTAAGTAGGCAGTAGGCTAAGTGAGTCCAGAATTGGGGAGCAAGGTCCGGGCAAGAACCAAACACCGGGCAATCGTTAGTGTATAGACTGTATTCAAAGCAATGAGACTAGGTGGGCTTACCAGGAGAGTGAGTGTAGACCAGCACAATAAGTATAGGCAGAGAAGAGGAGCAAGGGGCTTGGCCATGGACCTCAGGGGGCACGTGGCAGAGGCAGCCTCTAACCCACCCAATCAACTTCCTCCCATGCTGGGCTATTTCCACTGCCCCCTGATGCCCACACTCACTGGCCTGGAGTATGGAGTCCAGGACACAATAGCTTCCTGCTGGAGCCTAGAGGCTATTGAGACCAGCCCAGTGCAACCCCATGCCTGGTACCAGCCTCAGGGCTGGGTTTCTCCTCTTTATTATCTTTTATTGTGCCTCCTCCCACCCTCCCTTCCTTTCCTCCTTCCTTCTTTCTTCCTCTGTCCTCCTTCTCTCCTTCCTCTTGTTGTCCATCCCCTCCTCTCTGCAAAGAGACTTTTCCACTTGATGTTTCCTCCATCTGAAATTCTCTCCCTGAATCCTCACTTCCTCTGATCTCTGCTCAGGTATCATCTTCTCAAAGATGGCCCTCCTGGCCTCCCCCTTTCTAAAAAAGCGCATCTTCCAACTCTTCTCTTCTAATCTCTATGTCTCTATCCTGACTCTTTCTCTTCCTAACATCCATCACACCTGTCATTACACCTTATTTTTGCTTGATTTTTCTAGAATGTGAGCGGGACCTTCATTTTCTTTGCTGCCTGGAACAGTGCCTCATTCATAGTAGGTTTTCAACAAATACTGTTGATGAGTGAATGACTTCAAAGGGCTGTGGGAAGTTCAGCTGTGTCCTTAGAGCTGACCCTCAGCATTCCCCTTTGCAGTCATTTCACACCTTCCCAGGTGATAGGCGGTCAGCAAAGCTGCCACAGGGCTGCGAGCTGTCCTGCGGCAGATGGGGTGCTCCAGTGGACTCTGGGCTGTCGCCAGTGGGCCCTCACCAGAACTAGAGGGTGTGAAGTGCAGAAAGAATTCCATGTGAGGAGATGCCCCAGCATGATACGAGGGGGCCTGTGCAGCTCAAAGGAGCAATGTGTCCTCTTGGCCCCCAGGATAAATTAACTGAAAGCCTGCACTCAGGGAGGCAGGGGTCACGGTCCATAAGGACGCTAGGCTGCAGGGTCTGAATAGGGTTTCTACTGGGCTGGCACCTGGAGTCCAGGTTCCCCATTTGGTCAGTTGTGTGGTCCCATCCATGCTGCTGCCTCCTGTGCCAACCCCCACCAACACACACACACACACACACACACACACACACACACACACACACGTCAAAACCAAAGCCTCCAAGGGCCACGCATTGCCCTCCCCTGACCTTGGGAAGCAGCCACTTTTACATCCTCTTTACAGGAGTTCAGGCTGAAGCTTGTGGGGTTCAGGAGACCATCCAGGGTCATGGGGAAGGTAAACAGGGGGCTGGGCACACCCACTACAGCCAAAGCCCTGGCACATTTCCCTGCCAAGCCGCTTCTCTGAGACCCAGTTTCCTAATCTGCGGGAGGAGAGGAGCTGTGAGGAGAAGACAAAATAACACCTGTCTGGCAATAGCAGCGCTTAAAACACATTGGGTGGAATGGAATCACTGCTCACCTCATGAGCTTCAAAGGGGCCAGGTCTGCCTTTGGTTCTTTGACTTTTGCTTCTCTTGAGGTTGGTTTGTGTGTTTTGAACATAGGGTGGATGAACAAGGCATTTCTAGTCTGTTAAACTAATCATCTTAATATTTTATTTTAATTGTAAGGTGCTTATTCCCTTTTGTTCCTTTAACAAATCCAATTAAAACAGAGTACATCCAGAATTACAAAATAGATGCTATTAAACCAATAAGAAAGCATAATCTTTTGTTATTGGGCCGTGTGACCTCTTGGGAACTTTTGCTCCAAATAAAAGTTGAATTCTTATTATCCGCTAGGGGAAAGAGGGCAGTTTGACAGCTAACGGCTTTCCAGGCAGCACATGTGCAGAGCCACGCTGGTGCGAAGGATAGAGAAGTAAATAATACTAGGGGCAGACAAAGCTATAAATGCATAATATCCCAGTAAGACACTTAGAGCTTGGTTGATCAAATTAACCAGATAATTGCCAAATGAAGTGAACCTGAGAATTTTTATACAGACACTCCATTTGCTACTTTACAGGCATGTGGGTGGAAGTTTTGACGTAATGGGAAGAACGCATCCCACAGAAGTGCTGGAATAAGGCAGCTGTGTGAGCCTGGACAAACTTCTCACACATATTCCCCTCCCCCCACCACCCACAATAGGAGGGATATTCCTACCACAAAGGAGAGTGTTGCGGATGACTGAAATGGCAAAGGAGAGGTCACTTTATGAAGACACGGGCATGATGTACCTCTTAGCATGGGTCTGAGGATGTGTGTGGAAGCAGGGGGGAGGGTTCGGGGGAGGCATCATTTGACCAGCACATAGAGACGGCTGCTGTTTGGCAACAGCAGAAGTACTTAACGAGAGGTTAGACTTTCAAGTGAGCTCACACGGTAAAAATCAAACTTCAGGCAGTCTGCATACAGCCGCCCCTGATACAGGGGCACTACAGCAGCCTGCAGCTCTCCAGGGCAAAGAGGTCACTGCCTCTCTGGTGAGAACCAGAGAATGCAGTTGGCCAATGTCCCTGGGCAATGCTACATGAAAATCCTGTGTCTTCACACTCTTGACTCACACTCCATGTGGCAAGGCGTTCACACTGCGTTGGGCCTGCAGGGACTGGAGAAGCTGAGAAACAACGAGTTCCTGCCTCCATTGCCACCTACTTGGGGACACATGCCTATGAAGTGAACTGGCTCGTGGCATTATGTGTGCCCCATAAACTGTTTCTCTTTCTCTCTTTCATTGTCAATTACCAAGCTCTTACAGTTAAATGACTCCATTAATGCTATTAAAATATCATTAACATTCATACTATTTGTATATATTTAGAAATATACCCACATATATATGGTACATCTATGAAAATGAACATCCTACATATTGGCCCCTGGACAGTGGAGTGAGCAGACAATGGGTCACACTGAAATGATTTCTTCAGGGACCTTATTTGCCTGTGGTCAGTTCCTCCAAAAGGTCAGTGGAACATCTGCATTACTGAACCTCTGATCTCCTAACCAGATGTTTTCTTATCTTTCAGCAGTTTTTCATGATTTTTCCTCACACTGATCACTATCCAATCAGAACAATAAACTTCTAACACTCCCTTACTAAAAGAACATGGTTAAGGGTGAGAAAGGCCCCAAGGGCAAGAAGATCACCCTCAAGGTGGCCAGGAATTGCATCAAAATCACTTTTGATGGGAAAAAGCGCCTTGACTTGAGCAAGATGGGAATTACCACCTTCCCCAAGTGTATTCTGCGCCTTAGTGACATGGACGAGCTGGACCTTAGCCGGAATCTTATCAGGAAGATCCCTGACTCCATCTCCAAGTTCCAGAACCTCCGGTGGCTGGACCTGCACAGCAACTACATAGACAAGCTGCCTGAGTCCATTGGCCAGATGACCAGCCTGCTCTACCTCAACGTCAGCAACAACCGGCTGACCAGCAACGGGCTGCCCGTGGAGCTGAAGCAACTCAAGAACATCCGCGCTGTGAACCTAGGCTTGAACCACCTGGACAGCGTGCCCACCACACTGGGGGCCCTGAAGGAGCTCCACGAGGTAGGGCTCCATGACAACCTACTGAACAACATCCCCGTGAGCATCTCCAAGCTCCCCAAGCTGAAAAAGCTCAACATAAAGCGGAACCCCTTTCCAAAGCCAGGTGAGTCGGAAATATTCATAGACTCCATCAGGAGGCTGGAGAACTTGTATGTTGTGGAGGAGAAGGATCTGTGTGCGGCTTGCCTGAGAAAATGCCAAAACGCCCGGGACAACCTGAATAGAATCAAGAACATGGCCACGACGACACCGAGAAAGACCATCTTTCCCAATCTGATCTCACCCAATTCCATGGCCAAGGACTCCTGGGAAGACTGGAGGTGACTTGGAACCTGACCCTGAGGCAGAAGGGATTGCCTCACCTTCTTGTGTCTCCATCCCCAGAATACGCTTGACATCTTCCTAGAGTAGCTGTGGCAAAATCTTGAAGACTACTCAGCTAACAGAATAAACGACTCTGAAGAGGAGAAGCCCCCAGTTAGGAGAAGACAGAGTGGCAAGTGAGATGTTCTGGAAACCAGGCTCGCCGGAGCTGGCCAAGCCACCGACTTGCTTCTCAAATTCACTTCACCTCCCTTAGCTTTAGCCCACCTGTGTGTGAAAATGACTTTGGGAAATATTTGATGTGGTTTTTAAAATGTATATAGAAAAAAATTTAAGAAAATTACAGATTATATATTATAGACAACTAAATATTTAAGACTTTAAGACTTAAAAGGCTTACTGCCTCTACATTTCACTCAGACTAGTACATCTCAATGCCAGTAGTCTGTGATAAATTTATGTAGGTATAATGAGATACTGATATGGTTTGGGCATTTGTCTCCTCCAAACCTCATGTTGAGATTTGATCCCCAGTGTTGGAGGTGGGGCCTAATGGAAGGTCATGGGGGTGGGTCCCTCATGAATGGCCTGGTGCCATCCTTTTGGTAATGAGTGAGTTCTCACTGTATTAGATCCTGTTGAAAATTGATTGTTAAAAAGACCTTGGCACCTCCCTCTCCTCTCTCTCTCTTCCTCTCACTATGTGATGCCTGCTCCCCTTCACCTTCCACCATGAGTGGAAGCACCTATACCCCAAAGCCCTCACCAGAAGGAGGTGCCGGCACCTGTACAGCTTGTAAGAACCATGACTCAAATAAACTTCTTTTCTTTATAAATTACCTAGCCTTAAGTATTCCTTTACAGCAATGCA